ATATAATATTTATTATTATGTATCATTGTTAGAACACTTAACGTGAGCTCTGTCCTCTTAACAAATTTCAAGTGAACAAGACGTTATTGCTGACGATGGGTCGTATGTGGTGCAGCAGATCTCTAGGCCTGTTTGTTAATAACTCCCCATTTCCCCCTCCTCCCAGCCCCCGTAACCACCATTCCCTGCTGTGATGTTGTGACTCTGGTGACTTTGCAGATCTCCTGTAAGTGACATCATGCAGTACTTGGTCTCTGCCTCTGCGTCGCTTGGCGTGATGTCCTCAGGTTTCGTCCGTGTTGTCGCCCATGGCAGAATTTTCTTCCTTGTTTAAGGCTGAATAGTATTCCCCTGTGTGTGCACCACATTTTCTATATCAATTCTTCTATCAATGGACATTTAGATGATTTTCACGTCTTAGCTATTGCGAATAGTGCTGCAGTGATCAGGGGAGTTCAGACGGCTCTTTGCATACTGAATTTGTTTCTTTTAAATATAGACCCAGAAGTGGCATTGTTGGACCATACGGTAGCTCTATGTTTAGTTTTTTGAGGAACCTCCCCACTGTTCTCTATAGTGAGTGCACAATTTTTCAGCCTCCCAAAGTGCTGGGATCACAGGCGTGAGCCACCGCGCCCGGCGCACTGTAGGATCTTTTTTAATGCATTATATACCTTGCTGAGATTTTAGCAGAGATCACAATATTAAAAACTTGGGGAAGGATTTCTATGACTCTTATTTTAAATACGAGGACATGTCGACTTCTAGTTTTGTAACATCTTGCCCAAGAGCGGTGGTCGTTAACGTGTGGAGTTGGGATGACATCCAAGTCAGTTGGTTGCACGACCTTTATTCTGTCTTGTCCCATAGATTTAGAAAGAGGCTGACACATCGGGTAACTAGTTTAAGGTCATCTGATCATGCGGGTAAGCGACATTTTTCAGAAACCAAGGCCCTCCCTCTCATCTCACTAGTGGGAAGGGTGGAAAGAACAGAACAGAAAGCTCTCCCTCTTGTGTGAGGCAGTTGCTGTGGAAACCCCACGGGCAGGAGGCCCCCGGCCAGCACATCCTGTCTGCTTGTGTCTGCTGCAGAGTTCTGGGACCGGGGCCATGTCTCCACACCTCACTGCTCTCCTGGGCCTAGGTGTGTCCTGGAGGGAGCGGGAAGGACTGGAAGGGCATTTTTCTCACTGGGGCTTCTCTTCCAGTGCTCTGCCTGGCCCAGACCATCCACACGCAGGAGGGTAAGTCATGCCTTCGTCCCGTCTTCCCAGTCGACGCTGAGATCCTTCTTTGCTTCCCTCTTAGGGGCCCTTCCCAGACCCTCCATCTCGGCTGAGCCAGGCACTGTGATCTCCCCGGGGAGCCATGTGACTTTCATGTGCCGGGGCCCGGTTGGGGTTCAAACATTCCGCCTGGAGAGGGAGGATAGAGCCAAGTACAAAGATAGTTATAATGTGTTTCGACTTGGTCCATCTGAGTCAGAGGCCAGATTCCACATTGACTCAGTAAGTGAAGGAAATGCCGGGCTTTATCGCTGCCTCTATTATAAGCCCCCTGGATGGTCTGAGCACAGTGACTTCCTGGAGCTGCTGGTGAAAGGTGAGGACGTCACCTGGGCCCTGCCCCAGTCTGTTCTAAATCCTTCTCCTGCTCCTGTTTACAGAAAGCTCTGGAGGCCCGGACTCCCCGGACACAGAGCCCGGCTCCTCAGCTGGTCAGTAGCAGGGCCCTCAGCTGGAGGGGATTACAGGGGAATCTGTGCTGCGGATGCTGTTCCGGGTCCAGCCCTCTGCCCTGGGCTTGGAGTCAAGGTCTAGGGAGGCCACGGGAAGGCACCGACACCCACCAAGCTCTGGGAGGTCGCTAATGCTCACAGAGACCATAGCAGCAATGGTACCGTGATTGCAACCTTGTTCCATGCCAGGAACTGTGGAAAGCACTTAATGCAAGCACCACTTAATGGGGGAGGTACTAGTCTGATCCTCTAACTCCTCCTCCTCTCTAATATGCAAAACATAAATTAAAGTTTCGTGCTTAACGGCACAAGGCCATGAAGGGGCAGGGGCCACCCACCCGGGCAGCCCCACCCCAGACTTCCGGGCTCGCCCGAGCTCCACGCTGCCCCCTTGTGGGCGTGGCCTCACCATTCACCCCGCTCTGCACCTGATGGAGGGACTTAGAACTCACCTTCCAACCTGGGACACCCGGAGAGGGACGGGGCTGCTCCTGTTGGCTCTGTGATCTCCGGGGGAGGCCTGAACGGTGGAGTAAGGTCCCTTAAGAGGAGGAGGGCTCCACAGGGAGGGGACGTAGCTGTGAACGGTGACCAGGATGAAGCCATGAGGCTTCCCTTCCATCTGGCTCTGCCCTGGACTCTGTGATGGGAGAGAAGCTGCCTCTGGCTCTGCCCCTGGACTCTGTGTGATGGGAGTGAAGCTGCCCCAAGTCCCTGGGTCTCAAGTTGTCCATCTCCGCCTGTGATCTGTGACCAGAAACTGCCAGGGGAGGACACGGGGTCATAAGCCATTCGCGGCCCCTTCCCCACCTGGGTTTCTATCCCCAGAGTACGTCCTTGGACCTAGACCCGGTGACTGCCTGTGAGGCTCGGGCTGTGAGCTCAGGCAGGTGGGACCAGGGGCTGAAGCCACATGGGGAGGTGGGAGGAGCGATGCCGTGCTCCATCCGGACCCCCTCAGAGGCTCCTGGGCTGCTGGGGCACAGCGGGACATGCTCCTGAGTCCCGCAGACCTGGTTCAAGTCCAGTGTCTGGTTTTTATTAGCCTTCTGTCTGCGGGAATATCTTGCCTCTGTTTCTCTCCCTCTCTTCTTCTCCTTCCTTCTCTCTTCTCTCACCTTCATGCAGTGACATATAAAGGTCACGAGGGCAGACCCTCCTGCAGCCAGATTGCTGGGTTCATGGTTCAAATCCCGGTGGTTCT